ACGCCCAGCTAATTTTTTGTATTTTTAATACAGACGGGGTTTCAACGTGTTGGCCAGGCTGGTGTTGAACTCCTGACCTCAGGTGATTCACCCGTCTTGGCCTCCCAGAGTGCTGGGATTACAGGAGTGAGTCACCACGCCCGGCCTAGATTTAATCATTTTAACCATGTATGCAGTTGTAAATAATAGAACTAAGAATCTGGCGCTCAGGGGAGAGGATGGGACTTGAAGTGTGGATTATCTATTTTTTTCTACTCTGTTTTATGCTGTTTTTAAAATTGTACAAGTCAACAGTGATACATGTCCTATTTTTAGAACTTCAAACAATACATACAAAACTACAGTTCCCTATGACCACGTACTTGAGTACACAGGTGCCCTCCTCCTGAATGGAATGTATACTTTTTCTGCGTTTATTTACAAGTATTTGTACCCATAGGAATATATAGTGTTTTAGTTTGCAAAAATAATATCATACTGTACATACTGATGGGGTGATCATTTTGTGATCTACCCCACCCCAACTCATGCATGTTGTTCTGCAGCTTTAAAGATGTTCTTGGGATCTCTCAATTTCAGTCATTAATAAGTTACTTATTTTGATACCTGCATAGTAATCTGTTCTGTGGTATGAATATGTGATTTAATATATGAATATGCCAATTGATAATATACATTATTTCTAATTTTTTTGATATTATACAAATAGTGATTTTTATTCTTTTCAAGAATTTAAAATGCTTGGTGAATTTTAGTTATGTAAAACTAGTATGTATATGTACATAAATTATTGAAATTACTAGGATGTTTTTGGCAGAGCACCTCACAATTCTACCATAATGATTCTCTGTAATTATCTGGAGAGTCATTGTTCTTAAAAATGTTTGCAGTCTGTGCTTTCATTAATCTTTTCTACATGAAGTTAATTTTAGTTTTTAAAATATACTTAATTTTTGTAGAGATTTAAAATTTTTTGCAACTTTGTAATTAATGTTAATTTATATTTAGAATAATTTATACTGTACTATTAGGGCATTTTCTTGCAATAAATTATTAGTGGAGATGAGCGACTGTTGATGGAGATGAGTACCTTTATCATGCAGAATATCAGCAGCCAGATATTGGACTTTTCTCACTGCCCCTTAATTTACTTTTTTAAATATTGTCGTTCTATGGCAATCAGGCTTTTGGATATTGAGGAGGAAGTAATAACTACATAATGTGATAATGATGTCTTTGAGGACCCTTGTCCATAACAAGCCATTTGAATCAGAATAATATCTTGTGCAATATGGTGTTAAGGCTTTTAGGTTACATCTCATTTCTGAATGTATTCTGGATGACTTCTATTGACTTTATGATGTTTACCTTTCATATTTAAAATAAGAGGGTTCTTTTAGCAGATTTTGGTTATAAAACATCTGAAATAGTGTAATTTAAATAAACAAGGTAAAGGAAAAAAATATATGTATTATGCCAAGAAAATGAGCTAGTCCTTATGGTTGAGACGAAATTTTAGCTTTGAGCATTTTTGTATGTAAGCACAGAATGAAGTAGGTTGGATTTTATAGGGTTCATCTCAGTAGGAATTATTGTTCTATTTCATTTTTGCAGAATTGAGAAGCCATCATAATTGTTTTATATTTAAACTTTTAAACAGAAACCTAAATTTGCATAAAAACTCAAGACAGCGTTTACAGTTTCAAGGCATTTTGTTTGCCTTATTGTATTTGTGTACTTCTTCCATAGTGCCTGGCAAACAGTAAGTGCCAAGTACATTTAGTTTGATTTTATTTTTTATTGTATCTTATTTCTTCTTTTTTGAGGTAGGGTCTTCCTCTGTTGCCCAGGCTGGAGTACAGTGGTGTGATCATAGCTCACTGCAGACTTGACCTCCTGGTTGGGGAGTGGTGGTGTGCACCAGTGGTCCCAGCTACTCAGGAGGCTGAAGCAGAAGGACCCCCCCAGCCCGGGAGGCGCTCCAGAACACCCCAGCTTGGGTGACAGAGTGAGAATCTTTCTCAAAAAATAAATAAGTAAGATGTTTACAGTGTCTCCTTTGCCATGTTCAGGTTTTCCAACCTATTGGTGGTATGTCTGACAGTGGATCACAACTTGGTTCAATGGGTAGCCTCACCATGAAATCACAGCTTCAGATCACTGGTAAGTTTTAGAAACATCGGCTGCTTTACTTTCTATTGAAATGTTTTTCATTTCTTTTACATAGTCATCTCAGCAAAACTTAAGGAAAATAAGAAGAATTGGTTTGGACCAAGTCCTTACGTAGAGGTCACAGTAGATGGACAGTCAAAGAAGACAGAAAAATGCAACAACACAAACAGTCCCAAGTGGAAGCAACCCCTTACAGTGTAAGCTTGGAAGTATTTTTCTGTAGTATGTTATAATATTTTTTCCCTCTTTTTTCACTTTTAGTATCGTTACCCCTGTGAGTAAATTACATTTTCGTGTGTGGAGTCACCAGACACTGAAATCTGATGTTTTGTTGGGAACTGCTGCATTAGATATTTATGAAACATTAAAGTCAAACAATATGAAACGTATGTATGTAAGACTAATAGAAATTGCACTTACCATTTTTTCTGTAACTTTATTTTCTTCCAGTTGAAGAAGTAGTTGTGACTTTGCAGCTTGGAGGTGACAAAGAGCCAACAGAGACAATAGGAGACTTGTCAATTTGTCTTGATGGGCTACAGTTAGAGTCTGAAGTTGTTACCAATGGTGAAACTACATGTTCAGAAAGTAAGTGACTACCTTTTTAAGGTCTTTAATGATGCTATTTAGGTAGACTTTTTTTTTTTTTTAGATGGGGTTTCGCTCTGTTTGCCCAGGCTGGAGTGCAATAGTGCGATCTCGGCTCACTGCAACCTCTGCCTCCCGGGTTTAAGTGATTCTCCTATCTCAGCCTCCCGAGTAGCTGGGTTTACAGGTATGCACCACCACGCCTGGCTAATTTTGTATACTCATTTTCTGTTTAAACTTTGATGTTAAAGGTGCTTCTCAGAATGATGATGGCTCCAGATCCAAGGATGAAACAAGGTAAGCATTCACTGATTGCTTACCACAGAATGCTCCCCCTTCCTTTTCCCCTCTTCTTACCCAGAGTGAGCACAAATGGATCAGATGACCCTGAAGATGCAGGAGCTGGTGAAAATAGGAGAGTCAGTGGGAATAATTCTCCATCACTCTCAAATGGTGGTTTTAAACCTTCTAGACCTCCAAGACCTTCACGACCACCACCACCCACCCCACGTAGACCAGGTTTGTATTCCAGCTCTCAATACTCTTGGAAATTCTTTTCCTATTTTCCCCAAATCTTTTATAGCATCTGTCAATGGTTCACCATCTGCCACTTCTGAAAGTGATGGGTCTAGTACAGGCTCTCTGCCGCCGACAAATACAAATACAAATACATCTGAAGGAGCAACATCTGGATTAATAATTCCTCTTACTATATCTGGAGGCTCAGGCCCTAGGCCATTAAATCCTGTAACTCAAGCTCCCTTGCCACCTGGGTGAGTAACTTTTTAAATTAACATATGTTGTCTATTTTACCAGCCTTTTAATTTTGTATTTAAGTTGGGAGCAGAGAGTGGACCAGCACGGGCGAGTTTACTATGTAGATCATGTTGAGAAAAGAACAACATGGGATAGACCAGAACCTCTACCTCCTGGGTAAGTATCTAAATTTAAAAAGAATAATTTTAAGCTTGTTTTTTTTTTTTTTTTTCTGATTTAGCTGGGAACGGCGGGTTGACAACATGGGACGTATTTATTATGTTGACCATTTCACAAGAACAACAACGTGGCAGAGGCCAACACTGGAATCCGTCCGGAACTATGAACAATGGCAGCTACAGCGTAGTCAGCTTCAAGGAGCAATGCAGCAGTTTAACCAGAGATTCATTTATGGGGTGAGCAGCCTGTTGTTTAATAAACTAATAAGTAATAGTTTCATCACTTTTTGGTTCTTTTTAGAATCAAGATTTATTTGCTACATCACAAAGTAAAGAATTTGATCCTCTTGGTCCATTGCCACCTGGATGGGGTAAGTCACATGAGTTTCTTCATGGAGTTCTGTTTGCTTTCCCCTGCCCCTGCCCTTCCCAAAGAGAAGAGAACAGACAGCAATGGCAGAGTATATTTCGTCAACCACAACACACGAATTACACAATGGGAAGACCCCAGAAGTCAAGGGTAAGAATAGTTACTTGTGTATATTTAATCTCTTTTTGTTTATGTTTTTTCCTGTGTTTCGTAGTCAATTAAATGAAAAGCCCTTACCTGAAGGTTGGGAAATGAGATTCACAGTGGATGGAATTCCATATTTTGTGGACCACAATAGAAGAACTACCACCTATATAGATCCCCGCACAGGAAAATCTGCCCTGTAAGTTTTCTAAACATTGTAGATTAAGAGTATATATGTCCTGTTAACCCTTGTTCTTCCTCAGAGACAATGGACCTCAGATAGCCTATGTTCGGGACTTCAAAGCAAAGGTTCAGTATTTCCGGTTCTGGTGTCAGGTTAGTATTGGAACTGTATCTCTGTACTGCCTGAGAGTTGACTTAAGTCATTCTTCTATTTCAGCAACTGGCCATGCCACAGCACATAAAGATTACAGTGACAAGAAAAACATTGTTTGAGGATTCCTTTCAACAGGTACTGTTTCATTCTCTCAATAATTTCCCCCCTTCACCAATTATTTTACTTTATTTTTTTTTAGATAATGAGCTTCAGTCCCCAAGATCTGCGAAGACGTTTGTGGGTGATTTTTCCAGGAGAAGAAGGTTTAGATTATGGAGGTGTAGCAAGGTAGTGATAATATGAATACTCAGAACTTAGTTATTTTTCATCGTAAATTTTCTTTTGATTTCAGAGAATGGTTCTTTCTTTTGTCACATGAAGTGTTGAACCCAATGTATTGCCTGTTTGAATATGCAGGGAAGGATAACTACTGCTTGCAGATAAACCCCGCTTCTTACATCAATCCAGATCACCTGAAATATTTTCGTTTTATTGGCAGATTTATTGCCATGGTAAGTGCAGGTCAAGAATTATGTTTACTTTGATTTTAAGCGGTCTTGTTTCCTTTTTTCATAGGCTCTGTTCCATGGGAAATTCATAGACACGGGTTTTTCTTTACCATTCTATAAGCGTATCTTGAACAAACCAGTTGGACTCAAGGATTTAGAATCTATTGATCCAGAATTTTACAATTCTCTCATCTGGGTTAAGTAAGTTTCTTTTTCCATGTAATTTATTAAAATATAACAAATAGTGCTAATTTCATTTGTGCAGGGAAAACAATATTGAGGAATGTGATTTGGAAATGTACTTCTCCGTTGACAAAGAAATTCTAGGTGAAATTAAGAGTCATGATCTGAAACCTAATGGTGGCAATATTCTTGTAACAGAAGAAAATAAAGAGGAATACATCAGGTGAGAGTGCTCCTTTTCACATTTCACTTTTTTCCTGATAGGTTTTTTCATATTTGTTTGCCAGAATGGTAGCTGAGTGGAGGTTGTCTCGAGGTGTTGAAGAACAGACACAAGCTTTCTTTGAAGGCTTTAATGAAATTCTTCCCCAGCAATATTTGCAATACTTTGATGCAAAGGAATTAGAGGTAATGAATTTTCCTTCATTCCCCTGTACCATTAGGAAACAATTTGTCTTTTTCATCCCTAAAGGTCCTTTTATGTGGAATGCAAGAGATTGATTTGAATGACTGGCAAAGACATGCCATCTACCGTCATTATGCAAGGACCAGCAAACAAATCATGTGGTTTTGGCAGGTTTGTTTTTAAATTTATTTCTATTAGTTGACCATATATATCTCTTTAAATATACTTTTAACAGTTTGTTAAAGAAATTGATAATGAGAAGAGAATGAGACTTCTGCAGTTTGTTACTGGAACCTGCCGATTGCCAGTAGGAGGATTTGCTGATCTCATGGGTATGTATACAGGATCACTTTTCCTATACAGAAACAAACTGTTTATGATTTCATTATGTTTTAGGGAGCAATGGACCACAGAAATTCTGCATTGAAAAAGTTGGGAAAGAAAATTGGCTACCCAGAAGTCATACCTGGTAAGTACAATCAGAATGGATAGAGAAAACAGCCTTTTCTCAAACTAACAATTCTTGCTTTTAGTTTTAATCGCCTGGACCTGCCACCATACAAGAGCTATGAGCAACTGAAGGAAAAGCTGTTGTTTGCCATAGAAGAAACAGAAGGATTTGGACAAGAGTAACTTCTGAGAACTTGCACCATGAATGGGCAAGAACTTATTTGCAATGTTTGTCCTTCTCTGCCTGTTGCACATCTTGTAAAATTGGACAATGGCTCTTTAGAGAGTTATCTGAGTGTAAGTAAATTAATGTTCTCATTTAGATTTATCTCCCAGTGATTTCTACTCAGCGTTTCCAGAAATCAGGTCTGCAAATGACTAGTCAGAACCTTGCTTAACATGAGATTTTAACACAACAATGAAATTTGCCTTGTCTTATTCCACTAGTTTATTCCTTTAACAACAATATTTTATGTGTGTCAAAAGTCTCACTTGGGAGTAGTGTTTTTTTCTTTTAGACATTCTGCAGACATGCAGGGAAGTCCTTTGGTAACTGCAATATACAAGATTTTCCTATTAAGCCTCTTGGTAAGAGGCATTTGTTAAAAGTGCAAGCTTACTCCTGCTTCTGGGGATGTGAGCAAAATTCGGGCTTGTGTTCTCCCTCTCATTTTAGTCTGACTTGACTATTGTTTTTCCTTTCTGGCGCATGAATCCATACATCATTCCTGGAAGTGAGGCAAGACTCTTGCATCTCTACAAAGTAGTTTTGTCAATTTGAATTCAGGGAAAAGTTGGTCACAGCCTGCAAATGACTTCATTTGGAAGTCTGATTGTTTCAGTTGCCTGACAAATACTACACTTTACAAACAATGTTAACACTGTGATTCCTTCATTGTTTTAAGAAGTTAACCTAGGGCCGGGCATGGTGGCTCATACCTGTAATCCTAGCACTCTGGGAGGCCGAGGCAGGAGGATCCCTTTAGCCCAGGAGTTAAAGACCAGCCTGGGCAACATAGGGAGACCCTGTCTTTTTTTTGGGCAGCGTGGTGGGGGATAAATAAATAAAAGGAAAAAAAACTTAGCCTAGAATTAGAATTAATTTAATTGAATTCATCTAAAGATGTCTCTGGTGATTTTTATATGTTCCGCTATATAATTGATGCTTTATAGTTTTATCATAATCCAACAACTTCAGTTATATTTAATTATTGTTAAGGAGTTTAAGACTAGAAAGACTAGAGTGCTTTCTAGTCCAAATAGAGGTCAGTGAAACAGCTTTTGACATCAGATTTTCATTTGAGAGGGAGAGCTGTGGTACTGGCTAAAAAGAAAGGAAGATAACATCCAGTAACCACAGGAATATATTCTCTGTGAATTAAAAGTCTTCAAAGTTATCATTTCTCTGACATATGTTGGAGTAGTCATTTCCATTCTTTACATTGTCATGAACTGGATTGATAACCCTCATCTGCAATATTTTCACCCCTAAAATTTTTAACAGGGTTTCCTTTTTTTCTCACGACTATTTAAGTTTAGATTGCTCCATTATTAACTGATTAATGCACTTTGAAGTTCTCTGGAATTAATTATTTTAACTTGGCCTAGCTTCGACTGTCAAGGTGGCTGTTATAAATTTGACTTCATTGGCAGTGGATGAAGCCTAAGCCAGCTGAGTCTCTATCATAGCTGAACCCTGAGGACAGCCTCATAGCTCATGTATCAGGGACTTTTGCCACATTTCAGAGGCATAGCATGAACAAGTAATATTAAGCCAAGAATAAGCAGCAGAACCCTGTTCCATATGGAAAAAAGAAAAACAATTTTTTGTCCCTAATGTTCTTCCTTTTACATCCTGGAACAACAATAAAAACATTTTTTTAAACTTGTCTACTGTAAGATACTGCCATCATAAAGCAGAGACTTACATGAGTGAAAGGGTTGCCTCATCAAGCAGCTCAGTGTAAATGGGGAGGCTAGGCTCTCCCCAGCCCTATGGTTTTTTTATTTCATGTACCCCAGGAAATACTGTGTGGTTTCTAAAAGCCCTGGTTGTTAAAAGTAGGGACTCTGCCTTTTTGTTGGTAGGGAGAAAAAACGCTATTGCTTTGTCTTACAGAGCGAATGTCTGCCAACTACCCGTTCATTATATAAGTCTGAACTTGGTAATATATGGCTAATGAAGATTAAGCCCTCTATAAAGACTTCCTGTTGAGGTGAATTCTCATACTGAAATGTAGTTACCTACAATATTTACTAGAGATTTATGAAATTAAATTAAGAGATAATGTAAGAAAATACATTTTTTTGGTTCTATATAATGCTTCATGATTCATTTAGGGACCTAGAAATATTGTGTGAAAATATATAAATATCACCCAAAAGGCTTTCTGCCCTATATTTTTAAAATACAGAATAGTTATATTTGAAGTAGCCCTGGCCCTAGTTCTATAGGGCTTGGCTATTTAATATTTTTATGGAAGAAGTGTTTAGTTCTGGAAAAGGTAAATGCTTGTATATATTTTTGCAGCCTGGGATCTCCCTACTCCATTTTTTCCTTTAATTTAAGTGGCCACATGTATATGTCTTCCCTGCTGTGTTAGGAAAATGGGGGCTGGATATCCCAAGAATCAGAGGTTATATAAAAATACTGCAAATAGACCGCAGACATAAATATCTACCAAATGCTATCTTAAATTTTGGTCCAAACTGAACATATGGAAATAGATTTATTGTAAGTATTTACTTAGAGCTTTTTCTTAAATCTGAACTAACTTGCTTTTAGAAGTCTTTTTCTTTGTAAGCATTGTAAATGCTAATAAATCCTGTTAATTTTTTTTTTTTTTTTTTTTTTTTTTTACTGCATGTTACATTGAAATAAAAACAAAGTAAAATGAGCAATTGCCTTATTGTTCTGCTCTTTTGCAGGGGGTGGGGGTTGGGGAAGACAGCATTCCACAGCCTGGTCAGGAGGGAAGGACCTCACTTGTTTCATCAAATGGAGTGGTTTAAAACTGATCAAGCAGCTCATAATAATGAATTCCTGCTCTGTCTTTTATTATCTTATGTCAGAGTGCAGCAAAATCTCATTTCATAAGACTTACAATAACTCTATTTAAAATTCAGGTATTGTACTCGGGAGGCTGAGGTGGGAGGATCCCAGGAGTTCAAATCCTGCCTGGGCAACATAGCAAGACCCTGTCTCTTAAAAAAACAAAAAGACATATTCAGGTACTGATTTTTCATCAAGAGATTGACATACCAATGATCAGAAATTTTAGTGAAACTTGACTCAACTATACACAAAGTTCTCATCCTAAATGAACTATTTCAGTCAAGCCCACTCTACCACTTTTTACTTATCTGGTTAATAATCCGAAATGTTACCGGGGTTGACTCACGGAATTAAATTTTTCCTCTATTTTTATATCCTTTCCTGTTGTGGATGTAACTTACCTTTCTAAACTCCTTTAGAGTTAACGACTTCTATTTAGTATTGTTGGTATCTCCAGCCCCCCTCCTTTTTTTGTTTTTCTTTTAGTTATTTACTTTGTTTGTATAATTTGCTTTCATTAACTAAAAATGGAATTGGCAGCACTGGATTGTATATTACTGTATTAAGAGTACCTTTGTTTTCTTGATCTGTTACTTTTAATACTCAGGTAATGCTACAAATATTACAGGGAGTCAAATGCTTTTATAAAGTTCCTTCAGTGGTTGCCTCACTTGCGTTTTCCTACAAGATGTAAGACTGTTTATAATTAAACTTTTTTGGTCCTTCATTTGCATGCTTTTCTATCAGTCTTGGGTAAGGAGGGGTCTCTTTCCTCTCTCCCCGGCCCCACCTTCTGAGACTTATATGTGACCAGGTCACATAGATTTCTGCCTCTCTGCTTTTTTAAGTGGCAAGTTACAGCCCATCTGGATTGTGGTATTGTTCCCAGACCAAATCAAGGGTTGGACTGCTTATTCTCGCAGCCCAATAATGAGGTGCAGATGAACTGAGAAAGGAGGGAGTTTATTTCTGTAACCAGGTATGGGGAGAAAGCCTGGAAATGATCCCAAGACCAACTCAAAACTACAAAGTTTTCCAGAGCTTATTTACATTATAAGCTATATGTCTACATGTGAGTGTACATTCATCTAAAGACATAAGTGATTCACTTTTTTAAATCTATAAATAAGATCTGAGCC